GTTTCCTGTTGCTAACTGCACAAGCTGTGCTACCTGCAGTGCCTCTCCAGGGACTTGCTTTTGACTGCCACCTCCCCCTGACTCCTTTAGTCACCCCACTTTTGCTCTCTAAGTTTGCTATGTCTATGTCCCTCTGTCACACAGCTCCTATGTTTTATGGCTACCCAGTGGGGCTCTGTAGTCCTAAGGATCACCTTGGAGGTGACCAGGCGCCTGTTATCCTGCCTCTCATGATGATAATGATCATGGTGATCCTGTCTAGCACTTTGACAAAGCCAGGAGCCTGCATAAAGTTGCCCCCACCATAGTCAAGGACAGATTCAGGTCTCATGGTGCCTTGAGACTCTGCTGGGTTAGCTCATAGACTTTGTTGGTCTCTGGAATATATTCTACTTCTTTGCACATCAATCCATCTAATTATTGGTATTGCCCCAAAGGAACAGGTTGAGTAGCCCCATCCCCCTGCATGTCTCTATTGAGGGGCTACTCAATCTGTGGCTCAAGATGAGAGGCCAGGCTTTCCCATGCTGCAGCCTTGACTTTGCCCCATGCTTTGCATTCCTTCTTGGGGATTCACCTCCAGAGTGGTCATCAGAGCACAGCCATTTCAGCCACTCTTGGTGATGTCTGCAACCATTTGAGCTTGAAATTGTTCCTAGAGTACCACTAGCTTATTCTAACACTGGTTTCCAGCTTTCTTATACTTGGGTGAACAATATCAAAAAAAACTACGGCCTGATACACTACTGAATTTAAAGTCTTTGGGATGGAATTTGACAGACATGTGTCCATAAATGCTGACCTAAATTGCCCTATCATCCAGAGAGAAGCTAGCTTTTAATTGTTGTTCTTGGCATGTATAAGACTAGCTATTGAGAGCTTTGAACATGTTTATAAGATTCACAACATTGCTGGCTCTTTTCTACAAGGGGCTACATAGTGAAATTTATCTCCATGACTTGATATTGTAACCTCTATCAATATTAGGAACATATTAATATATATTATAATTACTATAATACTCATAATAATTATACATAAAATTACTATATATAAATTACTATTATTATTACAGCTATGATAAGTGCTTTCTGTACATTACCTCAGGTACCTTGAGAGGTAATTATTTTTTATCCCCTTTGTGAAATATAGTTCAGAGAAATTAAAAACCTTGGCCAAGGGCATATAACTAATTAGTTGCAGAGAGGCTAGAATCCAACCTCACTAGTTATTTGCTCTCATATCAAGAACAAGCTCATTAAATATCTCTGAATTTCTAGTACAGTGGCTGATCCATAGTAAGTGTTCAGTACTATTAGTTGACTCCGAAAGCATCCAATAGATACTGTTTGTTTATAACGTTTGTGCAAACGTAATCATATGCTGTAAAAGCAGTTTGCTAATAAAAGAATCCTTTTCTGGACACTTTTGTAAAGCTAGAGAGAATGCTCAACCATTGATTTACATCCTCTATGAGGAGATAATGAATTGTTTTTTTTCAAAGCAGTACATCTGCTTATACTGCCTTGCCACCCCCTTCTATTCTGCCTGAATTTTTTTTTTTTTTTTTTTTTGGAACAGAAGCTCACTCTGTCACCCAGGTGGAGTGCAGTGGCATGATCTCGGCTCACTGCAACCTCTGCCTCCCAGGTTCAAGAGATTCTCCTGCCTCAGCCTCCTGAGTAGCTGGGATTACAGGTGCCTGACACTGCTCCTAGCTAATTTTTTTATTTTAGTAGAGACGGGGTTTCACTATGTTGGCCAGGCTGGTTTCAAACTCCTGACCTCAGGTGATCCGCCTGCCTCGGCTGGCCTCCCAAGGTGCTGGGATTACAGGCGTGAGCCACCATGCCCAGCTATTCAGTCTCATGCTTTTTCTGAGGACATTTTCCTGGGCTGATTTTGTGAGATATAGTAGGTTGGTGCAAAAGTGATTGTGGTTTTTCCCATTACTTTTAATAGCAAAAACAGCAATTACTTTTGCACCAACCGAATGTGGCAGGATGGTGAAAGGAAAGAGTACTGGCTTAGAAGTGGGAAGATTCTATCTACTCATTTAACCACAAGGAGCCTTTGTTTCCTAATATTTAAAATGATGAAATTTTAAAAAATAGGAAGGACTTCTGGTTTCAGCTCCAACATATAAAAAGCTTGGAAGTCAGCACTTTTATCTTACAACAAGAAAAAAACGGACCAAACTGATTATCAATGGCTTTTCTTGGACCTGTCAGAGAATTGAGGTCACAGGGAAAACCACCACCTCAAAATCTAGAGAGACAGATGAATGCAGGAAATCACAGCTGAGATCTCCTTCCTGAAAGCAGAAGCGACAATGCCATATCAAATGTAGTAACTCTGAAGGATTGCTGGAAGCAGTGCATAGAGTAGTGTGAGAGTGAGAAACTCCTGGGAGCCACAGTCAGGGACCCCACATTTTGTTTAGGTTTTACCTCCAGCTACCCCACCGGGGTCTGACAATGAAAACCCAAGAAGTGCTCTCATGCTTCCAGCAGGGGAGGGGAAAAGTGACCACTCTGAAGCAGATCCAGAATGTTCTCCATAATAAGACCTACCACAGCAAGGGAAAAGATTGATCAGAGCCTCATCCAATATGAGGGGAGAGAAATAACCCAACTCCAGCTCCCTCTAGCCTTCCTGTGTCACCTAAGGGGAAACAAAATAGTTGAGAAACACTTGTAAAGGCCACCCCAGGTACACAGGCCTAAAAGAGACTTAACCATATGATAACAGAATGCTCCCACTATCCTTACGCCCTGCCACCACATCAACAGGTGTCCAGCGTAATAGCCAAAAGTTAGAGCTGAAAGAGCTGCAAGGCTTAGACTCTATATAAGAAGGAATGTTTAGGGAAACCCAAAGACAACAGCAGAGACAGAAACAAGGACACTAGTGGAAATTGAAGGCTTTGACACCTACAACTACAGCAAACATTAAACACAGCCCAACTCCTAGCCAAATTAATACAAAACCTCACACTAAAGGCCTGTTTATCTCAGCTTCTATTACTCAATACATCATGTCTGCTTTTCAACCAAATATTACAAGTCATGCTAGAAGGAGGAAAAAAACACAGTCTGAAGAGACAAAGAACCAGACTCAGATATGGGAGAGATTTTGGAATTATCAGACCAGGAATTTAAAATAATTATGATTAAAAAGTCAAACTCACAGAAGTAGAGTAGAATGGTGGCTACCAGAGGCCATAGAGGGGTGGGTAGATGGGGAAAGAGGAGATATTGGTAAACAAGTACAAAGTTTCAGTTAGATATGAGGAATAAATTCTGGTATTCTATTGCACAGCATGGTGACTGTAGTTAACATAAACGTATTGAATGTCCCAAAATAGCTAAGAGAGGATTTTTAAATGTTCTCACTGCAAAAAAATGATAAATATTTGAGGTGATAGATATGCTAATTAGCCTGATTTGATCATTTCACAATGTATACATGTACAGAAACATCACATTGTACTTCATAAATATATACAATTATTATTTTTCAATTAAAAATAAAATAAAACTTAAAATAATTATGGCTAATATGCTTAGATCTCTAATGGAAAAAGTAGACAACATCCAAGTATAGATGGGTAATGTAATCAGAGAAGTGGAAACTTACAAAGAACCTTTTAAAATGCTAAAAATAAAACAAAAAAAAAATGGTACCAGAAAGGAAGAATGTCTTGAATGGCCTCATCAATAGATTGGACAAAGCTGAGGAAGGAATTAGTGAGCTTGAAGATAATGTCAGTAGAAACTTCCCAAAATGAGATGCAAAGAGAAAAAAAGAGTGAAAAGAAAATAGAACAGGATATCTAAACTATGGAACATTTTCAAAAAATATAACATACACATACTGGAATACCAAAAGGAGAAGAAAGAGATAATGGAACTGAAAAAATATTTGAAATAATAATGACCAATAATTTTTCAAGATTAAGGAGACACCAAACCACAAATCCAAGAAACTCAGAGAACACCAAGTAGGGTAAATACCAAGAAATCTATACCTGGGTATGTCAAATTCACACTACGGAAAGCCAAAGATGAAGGAAAACCTTAAAAGCAGCCAGAGAGGGGAAAAACAAACTATGCAAACAAGAAGAAAGTGAAGTAAAATATTTAAAGTATTGAAAGAAAAAATCCCAGCAGTCTAGGATTCTATATCCAGAGAAATTCACTTCAAAGTGAAAGAGAAATAAAGACTTTATCAGGCAAACAAAAAATGAGGAATTCATTACCAGTAGTTCTGACCTGTAAGAAGTGTTTTTTAAAAGTTCTTCAGAAAGAAGTAAAGTGATTTAGGCCAGAAACTCAGATAATCTACATAAAGAAAGAAAGAATGTCAGAGAAAGAATAAATAGAGATAAAATAAAACTTTTTCTTTCTTTCTTTCTTTTATTTTTTATTTTGAGACAGAGTCTCGCTCTGTCGCTGGAGTACAATGGTGTGATCTCGGCTCACTGTACCCGTCGCCTCCTGGGTTCAAGCAATTCTCCTGCCTCAGCCTCCCGAGTAGCTGGGATTACAGGTGCCTGCCCCAACACCCAGCTAATTTTTGTATTTTTAGTAGAGACGAGGTTTCACCATGTTGGTCAGGCTGGTCTCAAACTCCTGACCTCATGATCCGCCCACCTCAGTCTCCCAAAGTGCTGGGATTACTGGCATGAGCCACCTCACCCGGCCCTATTTCTTTTTCTTAATTCCTCTAATAGATTAATTGTTCAAAGTAAACATAGGAACAGTGTATTGGGTGATTATGTTATATGGATAACTGAAATGAATGATAGCAGTATTATAAGAAATGGGAGGGAGGAATTGGGATTTCTGTTATAAGGTACCTATAATACCAACAAAGCTGTAAGTGTTATTTGAGAACGGACTTGGATTAGTTATGGATGTATTTTGCAACTCTGGAGAAACCACTAGAAATAATTGTAAAGGAGTATAATTGATATACTAATAGAGGAGAGAAAATGGAATCTCATAAAATACCCAGTTAAAACCAGAGAAGGCAGAGAGAGAGGGAGAAAGATGCAAGGAACAAGTGCAACAAATAGAAAATAGTTACATACATGGTAGATATTAATCCAACTATATCAATAATCACTTCAAATGTGAATGGTCTAAATATAAAAATTAAAATACAAAGATTTTCAGAGTGGATTAATTTACAAAAACAAGATGCAATTATATGTTGTTACAGATATATCAACAGTAAAGATTTGGAAAAAGATATTCCATACTAACACTAATCAAAAGAAAGCTGGACCAGCTATATTAATTTCAGACAAAGTGGACTTCAGAACAAGGAAAATTATCAGGGATAAGAAAGGGCATTTGGCTTGGCACAGTGGCTCATGCCTGTAATTCCAGCACTTTGAGAGCCCAAGGTAGGAGGACTGCTTGAGCCAAGAGCTCGAGACCAGCTTGGGCAACAAAGTGACACCTTATCTCTACCAAAAAAAAAAAAAAATTAGCCAGATGTAGCGGCAGGCACCTGTAGTTCCAGCTACTTGGAGGCTGAGGAGGGAGGATCGCTTGAGCCTAGGAGTTCAAAACCAGCTTGGGTAACATGATGAAACCCCATCTCTATAAATAATTTAAAAATTAGCCAGGCATAGTGGCATGCTCCTGTAGTCCCAGCTACTCCAGAGGCTGAGATGGGAAAATGGCTTGAGCCCAGGAGGTCAATGCTGCAATGAGCCATGATCTCTCCACTGCACTCCAGCCTGGGCAGCGGAGTGAGACTCTGCCTCAAAAAAAGAAAGAAAGAAAGGGCATTACATAATGATAAAGGGGTCAGTTATTCAAGAAGAAATTCTTAATATGTATGCATCTAACAAAAGAGCATCAAAATATGTGAGACAAAAACTGATAGAACTGCAAAGAGAAATCAACAAATTGACCATTATAGTTAAAGATTTTAATACATCTTTTAGTAGTTGATGGATCAAGCAGGCATAAAATTAGTAAGGACATAATTGACTGAACAGTTCCATTCATCAGCTTGCTCTAAATGATATTTATAGAATACTTCATCCAACAACAACAGAGTATATATTCTTCTTGACATCACATGGAACATTCACCAAAATACACCACATTCTGAGCCATAAAACACTCCAAAATAAATTTAAAAGAATAGAAATTATACAATCTATGCTCTCAAACCACAATGAATTAAACTAGAAATTAATAACAGAAAGCATGGAAAATTCCAAAATATTTTCAGATTAAATAACATAATACTAAATAACACATGGGTCAAAGAAGAAACTCCAGAGAAATTTTAAAATAATTTAAATGAAAATGAAAATGCAACTTATCAAAATTTCTGGGATGCAGCAAAAGCAGTGCTTAGAGGAAAATTTATACCATTGAATGCATATATTAGAAAAGAAGAAAAGTCTAAAATCAATAATCTAAAAATCCACCTGAGGAAACTAGAAAAGGAAGAGTAATTTATGCCTACAACAAACAGAAAATAAATAATATAAATTTTGGCAAAAATTGATGAAATTAAAAATAGGAAATCAGTAGAGGAAACACAATGAAACCAAAAGCTGGTTCTTTGAAAAGATCAATAAATCTGATAAACCTCTAGCCAGACTAACCAAGAAAAAAAAAAGAGAAAACACAAATTACTAATATTATAAAAGAAAATTGGGCTAGGCTTAGTGACTCACACCTGTCATCCCAGCACTTGGGAGGCTGAGGTGGGAGGATCACTTGAGGCCAAGTGTTCAAGACCAGCCTGGGCAACATAATGAGACCCCATCTCTACAAAAAATTTGAAAATTAGCCAGGCATCATGGCACGTGCCTGTAGTCCTAGCTACTCAGGAGGCTGAGGCAGGAGGATTGCTTAAGCCCAGGAGTTGGAGGTACAGTGAGCTATGGTTGTGCCACTGCATTCCAGCCTGGGTCACAGAGAGAGGCCCTGTCTCCCTGAAAAAAGAGAAAAGAAAATGAGATCATCATTACTAATCCCATGGACATAAAAAGAAAAGGCTACAAACAATTCTGTGCACACAAATTTGGATAAATTAGATGAGGTGGGCTAATTCTTTGAAAGACACAAACTATACCAAAACTCGCACAAGGAGAAATAGATGAACTGAATAGGCCTATATCAATTTAAAATTTCAATCAATAATTAATAACCTTCCAAAAAAGAAAGCACCAAGCCCAGGTTGTTTCACTGGTAAATTCTACCAAACATTTAAAGAAGAAATGATACCAGTTCTCTACAATCTCTCCCAGAAAATAGAAACAGAGGGAGTACTTGCAAATTCATTCATTGAGGCCAGCATTACCCTCATAAAAAAACCAGAAAGACAAAGTTGGAGGACTGACACTGCCCAATTTCAAGACTTACCATATGAAGACATTACAAGGAAAGGAAACTGTAGACCAAAATCTCTCAAAAACATAAATCCAAAAATCTTCATCAAAATATTAGCAGAGCAAATCCAACAATGTATAAAATGAATTATACACCACAATCAAGTGAGATTTATTCCAGATATGAAAGGCTGACTCAACAATTAAAAATCAATTTATGTAAATAATCACATCAAGAGGCTAAAGAAGAAAGTCCTGTGATCATATCAATAGATGTAGCAGAAGCATTTGGCAAGGTCTAGCATGCATTCATGTAAAACTCTCAGCAAACTAGGAATAAAAGGGAATTTCCCAACTTGATAAAGAGTGCCTACAGAAAGCCTACAACTGACATACTTAATGGTGAGAAACTGGATGATTTCCCTCTAAGATAAGGAAGAAGGAAAGAATGTCCTGTCTCACCACTCCTATTCAACATTGTGCAGGAAGTCCTTGCTAGTGCAGCAAGATAGGAAATAAAAGGTATGCAGATTAGAAAGAAAAATTAAAACCATCTTACATGATTGTCTATATGGAAAATCTCAAAGAATCAACATAAACTCATGGAAATAATAAGTGATTATAGCAAGGTTGGAAGATACAAAGTAAATATACAAAAGTCAATTGTTACCAGTAATGAACCATTAGAATTTGAAATTAAAACACAATACCATTTACAGTTGCACCAAAAAAAATAAATACTTAGTCATAAATCTATCAAAATATGTACAGGATCTATACAGAGAAAGGAGATATAAATTAATGGAAAGATTATTCCATATTCATAGATTGGAAGATTCAGTATCAATATGTCCAGTCTTCCTGACTTGATCTATAGATCTATAGATTAAACACAATCTCAACTAAAATCTCAGCAAGGTACTTTGTGTATGTCAACAAACTGATTCTACAGTTCATGTGGAAAAGCAAAGGACCCACAATAGACAACACAACACTGAAAGACAAAGTTGGAGGACTGACACTGCCCAATTTCAAGACTTACTGTAAAGCTACAGTAATAAATATAGCATGGTACTGGTGAAAGAATAGACACATAAGTCAATGGAACAGAATAGAGAGCCCACAAATAGACCCCCAAACAAATACAGTCACTGATCCATGACAAAGGACAAAGGCAATTCAATAGAGAAAGATAGTCTTTCCAACAAATGGTTGTGGAACAACTGGATTTTCACATGCCAAAAAAAAAAAAATAGACACAGACACAGAACATACAATACACCTTTTAGAAAAATTAATTCGAAATGAATCTTGGGCCTAAATGAAAAATGCAAAACTGTAAGACTTTGAGAAGATAACATAGGAAAAAAATATAGGTTTACTTGTATTTGATGATGGGTTTTTAGATATGGTACCAAAAGCATGATCCATGAGAGAAAATATAAATAAGATAGATTTTATTGAAATTAAAAACTGCTATGGAAAAGATACTGTTAAGAGAATGAGGCCAGGCATGGTGGCTCAAGCCTGTAATCCCTGCACTTTGGGAGGCCGAGGTGGGCAGATCACTAGGTCAGGAGATCGAGACCATCCTGGCTAACACGATGAAACCCCGTCTCTACTAAAAAATACAAAAAATTAGCTGGGTGTGGTGGCGGGTGCCTGTAGTCCCAGGTACTCGGGAGGCTGAGGCAGGAGAATGGCGTGAACCCAGGAGGAGGAGCTTGCAGTGAGCCGAGATCACGCCACTGCGCTCCAGCCTGGGCGACAGAGCGGGACAACATCTCAAAAAAAAAAAAAAAAAAAAAAAAAAAAGAATAAAAAAACAAGCCAGACTTGGAGAAAATATTTGCAAACACATATATCTGATAAAGGACTTGTATCCAAAATATACTTAAAACTCAACCACGAGAAAACAACTCATTAAAAATGGCAAAAGATCTGGATTAACTTATGTAATTAATTACACATGTAATTAATTAATTCCTACTAAGGAAAACTTACAGATGGCAAATATGCATATGAAAAGGAGCTCATCATCTCATCGTGTCATTAGAGAATTAAGGCAATAATAAGATAACACTACACACCTATTAGAATAGCTAAAATTCAAAAAACTGACAATACCAAATACTGATGACAATGTGGAGTAGCAGGAACTCTCGTTGTTGGGAATGCAAATAATGGTAAAGCTATTTTTGAAGGCTGTTTGGCAGTCTCCCACAAAGCTAAACATAGGCTTACTATATAATCACTCTACCGGGTATTTACCCAGTTAAATTGAAAACCTACATTCACACAAAAACCTGCATGCAAATATTTACAGCACCTTTATTCATAATTGCCCAAAACTGGTAGCAACCAAGATATCCTTTAAAAGCTGGATAAATAAACTGTGGTACATTCATGCAATGGAATACTATTCAATAATAAAAAGAAATAAGCTATTGTGTCATGAAAAAACATGGATGAACTTTGGTGAAACAAGTCATAGTGAAACAAACCAATGTGAAAAAGCTACATACTGTATGGTTTCAATTATATGACATTCTGAAAACCACAAAACTATAGAGACAGCAAAACAATCAGTGGTTTGAGGGGAAGAGAGGAAAATAAATAGGTCAGGAATTCTGGAGTAGTAAAATTAATTTGTGTAATATTGTATTTGTGGGTACAATATATTATGCATTTGTCAAATGTCATAGAGCTGTACAGCACAAAAACCGGACTTCAAAATAGGAACATTTTTAAGAATCATTTAGGAGGTTGGGGGATTCCAGGGAGAAATGCAGACTGTGCAAGGGGATCTAACTGCATTAAAAATATGGAAAACAACCTCACTGAAGGGTAGAGAGGGGAAAAGTATCGCCCCCTCTTTAAGTAACTTTGGAAATGAGCAGAGTCTGTAAGATGAAGGCAATAGGAACTGCAAAAAAGTACTGTATTCCACTTGATAAAATTGTTCCCCGTGGGGATACAAATTAACAATTATCATACTGCTGTGTATGTACACAGGAATTGAACAATTAAGTAAATAGCAGCTAGTGGGAGCCAGGTTACTTACTGTTGGAATGCGAGTTTACAGAAAAGCAAGGGATGGAAGTTAGAAAAAAAGTAGGAAGTGCACTTATAGTAATATGTGTAAAAGCTTTGTATACTGCATGTATTATTATTTATGCATATTATTTTTACCCTGAAGGTATTATTCATTATAAAGGATTATTATTTTCACATTCTTTTATGCATAATTCAGATCATGTACTTAAAGAGGACACAGACTAATTCAAAAAGCTCAGAATATTTTCAGATACAACTTTTTAACAAGTATGCCCGTCTTCTGAGGTGGTCTTTTAAATTTGTCTAGATAGATTATGTTCTGCGGTCTGTAGGAGCTGTGTACATCAGAGCAGCTTATTATAAATACCTAAAGCAAAAGAAATGGTTTATTTAGAAAATAAAGTATAGAAATATAATGTTAACTGCTCCTGTGTGATGTCAAAAGTGGAAAGAAGGTGGGAAATTCTTATTTCATGTGGGATACTACTAAATACCTGGATGTTTTCAAGTAGTCGCATTTTTAGCACAGCATAGTCCAAGCATCCGGGTATTTGAATTTTTCCCTTTCCAGCTGGTAATCTTGATATGTTATAGATGTAGGCAAAGCCTCAAAGTTAAATCATTTCCAAATGCTTTGAACAGCATTTAACTAGAAATAAAATTTCATTCAACATCACCCTCTCCACCTTCTTTTATGTGCAGTTACTTTCCGTATCTGCAGCAAGTAGACAGAAGAGTGCCAAAAAAGAATCCTTCTCTGACTTCACAAATCAGTAGAAGGCCTGATGACTACATGCCCAGAACTTGGGTTTCAGACACACTATTAACTTGCCTCAATACAGTGCAAATAATTTTCCAGATTGAAGCATTGCTCTATTTAAATCAACCTTCCTGCCTATTAATAGCTGTGAAATACTAGAAAATATTACTGGGCCAATAAAGCATTGTGTCTGCTCAAATCTTTTTAAAATGAGGCAAGACACAAATACATACATACTTAAATACATATGTATATAACATTGCAGAACCTCCTTTAAAAGTTTAAATAACAAAATCAGCCATCTAGATTGATGTGGAGATTAAAAAAAGTGAACCAACTGAATTTCTAAGGAACCTTTGTATGCCAATATTCCATTTCCATATTTTCTTCTTCTTCTTTGTTTTTTGTTTTTTGTTTTTGTTTTTTTTTTTTGAGACAGAGTCTTGCTCTGTTACCCAGGCTGTAGTACAGTGGCAGGATGTCGGCTCACTGCAACCTCCGCTTCCCAGGTTCAAACAACTCTCACGCTTCAGCCACCCAAGTAGCTGGGATTCCAGGCGTGTGCCACCTCGCCCAGCTAATTTTTGTATTTTTAGTAGAGATGGGGTTTCACCATGTTGCCCAGGCTGGTCTCAAACTTCTGGCCTCAAGGGATCCACCCATCTCGGCCTCCCAAAGTCCTCAGATTACAGGCATGAGTCACCACGTGCCAACCCATACTTTCTTCCTACTTGCTTTATATTCACACTCTCCTTCATTGTCTTTTACTAATAGCAGCATTGTTTCCTGGGTATTTTTTTATGATAATTTTCTGCTTACCTCTGAGCACACCACTGCCCTCCCTCCACCATCCCACCACCCTCCACACACAAATGATTGCAGATAGTTTGGGATTTGCAGTGCAGAGGAAATGAACACACATAATTTATTTATTTTTTTCTTTTTTTCCTTGTTTCCTTCCTTCCTTCCTTCCTTCCTCCCTCCCTCCCTCTCTCTCTTTCTTTCTCTTTCCTTCTTTCTTTTAATATTGCATGGCCCATTCATCATTCTGTACAATTAGCCAAATGAAAGGTATCTTTGTTTTAGCTTGATCTGTAATTCTTTTCAGATTCATTATGTGCATGGCAACACAAAGAAACCATGGTACTTTTGGGCAGCATCTGATTCATCAGGAAATTCCTCCTGCTATGATATGTGGTTGGGGAGAACGTGAGTGATGTGATCCAGATGCATGAGCCACCCGTTGCCAGTAGTGCAGATGTGTTTTATACACACATGCCCAGATGGTGACCCCTGTGGCATTATTAATGAGTTCCAGATGCCAGGCTTCCTTCTTTGCATGTATGTGCCTCGATTTCATATATTTCATGTGTTTATTTATGAGGGACAGCATTCCTACATTTCATATATGGCAGTTACTATTTAAAATGAGAAATTTTAACTGCTCTGGAAATTGATAAAGAATCTTTTAAATTGATATGAAATGTGTCTCTCATTTCAAAATGACTAGCCATGCAATCACTGAATTCACAGAGCAAATTACTGAACTTTCCCTTCATATATTGAGAAAATATGGTGCTGAGTTACATTTTAAAGATAGTTAAGAAATAAAATATTTGCACACATAATACATTCTAATGATTTTTTGCTTTCTTTTCCTTTTTGATCTCCAAAGCCTATTTTTAAAAGTACAATGTCTGTACATTGAACATTGTTACTCACTATTAATTAAATCTAGGCATCAAGAGAAATTTGACATCTTCTAGAAATTGTTCATACTTATGGATTTACAGGAAGAGAACTGGTTTTATTAAAATATAGTCCAGCTGTGGCTCCAAACTATCATGGATTGTAACTCCATGGATTAGAAGAAATTGATTAGTCTTATATTTTGGCTTAGATCTAAAGTATAAAATATAAGAGCATAGTAGTTCCACTGAATTAAAATGAACCAACTCAAGTTTTTATTTTAAAAAACTCCAGTATTTTATGGGGAAATAAAAAAATGAAACAAATTCTTAAAATAGAAAGAGGAAAAATGCAAACGACAGATGATCAGACTTTGAAAGATGAAGTTCATGTCCATTTCCTTCTTTACTACCAGAAGTAATGATCTTTTAAGTCAGCAAATGTATAATTTATGATAAAGAACTATCTCCAAAATCAGCTACAGAAAATAAATGACCAATATGCTGATAAGATTTTTGTTAAGGTGCTACCCACTTTTTTTTTTTTAAGACAGGGTCTAACTCTGTCACCCGGTGCAGTGTCATGATCTCAACTCACTGCAGCCTTGACCTCAAGGGCTCAGGTGGTCCTCCCACCTCAGCCTTCTGAGTAGCTGGGACTACAGGCACATACCACCACGTCTGGCTAATTTTTGTAGAGACAGGGTTTGGCCATGTTGCCCAGGCTGGTCTCAAGCTCCTGAGCTCAAGAAATTCATCCACCCCCGCCTCCCAAACTGCTGGGATTACAGGCATGAGCCACCACACCAGGCCATGGTGCTGCATACTTTTACTGTCAATAGCAGAGGGTCAAAGTTGCTGAATGCTTAAGTAAGCACATCTTGAGTCTTGGTTACTTAGCATATGGTTTCGGGTCCTCTTGAAAACTATTCTACTTCCTTAAGTAAAGCTTGTTTTTCCTATTTGTGTATGTGTATTTATCTCAATTACATAAAGGTGCTAACTCATTCATTTTCCACACCCACAAAGTAGGATGGAAATTTAAAGCAGTTATCTGATAAATGGAGGCAAGATTAGTGGATTTTTTTCCCTGAAAGTATTCCTTGAAGTTAAAAAACAAAAATTGAAGTTATAGGATTTGTTCCCGAACTCCTCAGATACTCACCTCAGACTTGCTCCGTGTGTGTTTTTGTTTAAGTGCATATCTATGATAACAACTCTAGGGTTCTCTGAAAGAAGATTCAGAGCAATTCTAAGAAGACTTCAGATCATTTATGAGGATGGAGCAATCAAAGGAGAATGGTGAGCCTGGGAAATGTCTTCTTATCTGACATTGAAAGATACTTCCTGTTCATTTCTCTGACAGCTGGTGACCTTGTTGCAGATGTGGGTTGTCCCCTTATATTTCACGATAAAATTATACTGGTGGCGGTTTCTGTCTATGTGGGGGATGTTCTCCGTTATTACCAGTTACATCCTCTTCAGAGCTACCCGAAAACCCCTCTCAGGAAGGACACCACGGTATGTATTCCATACATTCCTTCCCCAGGAGCTTCTGTGTTTCTCCCCATTTTTCACTCCACAGATTGGTCTACAAATGGTTTCTTTTGATCTACAAACTCAGCTATGCATTTGGTGTTGTGGGTTACTTGGCGATCATGTTTACAATGTGTGGATTCAATCTGTTTTTCAAGTAAGTATCTCCAATTAAGACATTAATATCTCTTCTTATTTCCTTATACTGTTGTTTTCAATAGAATCAAAGCTAGAGATTCCATGGATTTTGGCATTGTGTCTTTGTTCTACGGCCTCTACTATGGAGTAATGGGGAGAGACTTTGCCGAGATCTGCTCAGACTACATGGCTTCCACTATAGGGGTAAGTGTTGCTTTCATTTTCTGAAACCATGTTCTGACTGTGCTCTGTCCATTTCCTCTGATAGTTCTACAGTGTCAGCCGGTTGCCTACAAGGAGCTTATCGGACAATATCTGTGCAGTCTGTGGGCAGAAGATCATTGTGGAGCTTGATGAAGAAGGGCTCATTGAAAACACCTACCAGCTTTCCTGTAATCATGTGTATCCTTTTCAAAGGAAATTGTTTGGGCTTCTATCTAGAAGCCTCCCTAACAAGATGCTTCAGCTTTCATGAATTCTGCATCCGAGGTTGGTGTATCGTTGGGAAAAAGCAGACTTGCCCTTACTGCAAAGAGAAAGTTGATTTGAAGAGGATGATCAGTAATCCATATCCTTTAAAACAAAAAGGTTATAAGAGATTATATAGAACAACCTCCTTAACTGAGATTTAGCTGGGAGCGCACACATTTTCTGTATGGACAAATCCTGGATTGGCTTCGTTATTTGGTGGCCTGGCAACCTGTGGTGATAGGAATAGTTCAAGGCATTATCTATTCACTAGGGCTGGAATAGGACAGCAGACCCCAGAAGCAACATACTGCATGGTTGAAATCCTTGGTCCAACATTTAATATTAATTTTTTTAATTTTAGAGATGATCCCAAGTGTTTAGAAAACTAAGTAAACTTTGTTGTCAAGCAATTTGTCCATGTGGAAAGAATTTAAAGAGAAGCTGAACAATGGAATAAACAAATAAAGCATGTTTTTTCATCTTTCCCATTACAGCTGTTTCTTAACTCATGCACATGTCACAT